GCCCAAGCTGAAGTGCAATGGCGCGATTTCAGCTCACTACAACCTCCACCTCTCGAGTTCAAGGGATTCCCCTGCCTCAGCCTCCCAAATAGCTGGGACTGCAGGTGTGTGCCACCACGCCCAGCTAATTTTGTAGTTTTAGTGGAGACGGGGTTTCACCGTGTTACCTAGGCTGGTCTTGAACTCCTGACTTCGTGATCCACCCGCCTCCGCCTCCCAAAGTGCTGAGACTACAGGCGTGAGCCACCGCGCCTGGCCATGTGTAGTTTTTTTAACCTCCGGCCTCCTTCCTACCAGCCCCTTCTGAGTCTCTAAAGTCCATTATATCACTCTGTATGCCTCTGCGTACTCATAGCTTAGCTCCCACTTATAAGTGAGAACCTACGGTTTTTGGTTTTCCACTCCTGTATTACCTCTGCCTGTGAACTTTAAAAAGTTATCGTGATCAAGAGATCCTGCATACTCCTGAAGAATGGAAAATGCATGTTTGCCATGCAAGATGGTATTACGTGGTTTAACAAATAAAATTTGAAGAGCAATTCCGAGTTATCTTTACGACAGCTTACAGGCTGGTAATGCTCATGTCCAGCGTGTTTTCTCACGGTTAGCGTCCAATGGACCAGAAAGGAGCAAGTGAAGCTCTCCACACTGGCGCAAGTGTAGGTGGTGCTGCGGCAGCGTCGCGGGGCCACAGGAACCGACCTCGTCTGGAGAAATTCCACTCGTGAATTCTGCCAAATGAGGAAGTGTTGAGGACGGCCAAATCATCAGGGGGATGTAATTCATGAGAAAGCTGTGTAATTTAAATACTCATAATTTATTTCAGCTAACGAATAAAACTGCAGTACTGCACTTGCCGCATCTGGGAACTAACTGCCCAATGCGGCTGAAACCTCATGCCCTTTCAAAAGGAGTGGCGCGAGGGCTTGTGGGAAATGTAGTCTGCACTTTCTAAGGGAGCGGCGCGAGGGCTTGTGGGAAATGAAGCGTGCACTTTCTAAGGGAGCGGCGCGAGGACTTGTGGGAGATGTAGTGTGCACTTTTCGGCCCCCGTCGCGGGAGCCGCTTCGGGCCTTCTGGGCATGTCTGCCATATGGCTCCAGGTTTGTTTTTCTCCCCGGCACTCTGACGGGGAGGGCTCCCGGCATCTCCTGGCGTCCGGGTAGAGGACGCGGAGGGTGAGTAAGGGAGGGCAGGGGCGAGGGTGGACCCAGCGTCACTCGGCTTGCTGTGTCCTCGCAGGTCGCAGCTTCATTGCCTGATGTCTTCGGGAAGTATTTTGAAGTCATCGTGGCTGTGGATTGGGGAATTTCTTGTTTCCACTGACCTGTGAGGCCGCGCACGCGGAGGGAGGCACCCCAGGCCCTCCGGCACTGTCCAGCCTCGCCTGTGTCCCCATTAGCACCAGTGGGCATTTTCAGAGGGTCCAGCTCATGGCTCAAGTGACAGGAAGATGTAGGAGCTTTCTGTCTTGAATGAGGATTCGAACCAAAGGGCTTAGGCCCAGCTGTCTTGGAGCAAAGCAGCTGTTGTGGGGTAAGAAGGGAAGGGTGGGGGGCGAGGGCCCAAGGAGCAGAGGCTCGATTTGTGTCCTTTCCAGACCCCCACAGGCTGGGAGCTTTGTGCCCATTCAGATGTGGGGGCAGAAGAGGGCAAGGCCGAAGGAGCAGACAGCACCGCTTCTTGGGGAGTTGTGAAGGCATCATGCGGAGGGAAGAGCTTAGCAGCCAAGTGGAGGACAGCACCCTCCATGCCTGGATTCGTTACTCGCTCGTTCTAGATGCTGAGCTGCTGGCGCACTGCAGCACAACTAGAGATGTACGGATGCCCCCATCTTGATCTTACAGAATCAGAGGTACAGCCGCGAGAAAGGTCTGTAAGTTATCTATTTACGCTTTATTTAAAAGAACTGATGACATTGACACATTTTGTTGTGGCAGAGTCAAGAACAGACAGAGTCGCTTGAGGACTCAGGAGGGTGTTTGCTGCGTTGACAACAGAGTAAGTAAAAATCAGTTTGCTTTTTTAAATCCGACATCACTCATGATCTTTTCTTATTTCTCAGCTACACCCTCACAGTTTGCTCTGCTCTTCCAACACCAGTGGAAGATGATCACATCCCAGGTAAGTTGTTTATTTTTTCACCGTTTTGCTTAACTTCAGACTGAGCAAAATTGTGATTTTCCAGGGATCAGTGTCGTTTAGGGATGTGACTGTGGGCTTCACTCAAGAGGAGTGGCAGCATCTGGACCCTGCTCAGAGGACCCTGTACAGGGATGTGATGCTGGAGAACTACAGCCACCTTGTCTCAGTAGGTAGGTAGGAATTGTTTCCCATGTAGAAGGCCTTTGTCCCAAGTAATACAATTCTCATTCACAGGGTATTGCATTCCTAAACCAGAAGTGATTCTCAAGTTGGAGAAAGGCGAGGAGCCATGGATATTAGAGGAAAAATTTCCAAGCCAGAGTCATCTGGGTGAGTTAGTATGTGCCAGATGGAATTTAAAGGAAGGTAGATCACAAAGGGTAAGTTTGGATAATAAGACCATTGAAATGTTCAACTAACCTTTCTTTTCACTCTGTATTTCAGAATTAATTAATACCAGTAGAAACTATTCAATAATGAAGTTCAATGAGTTTAACAAAGGTGGAAAATGTTTCTGTGATGAAAAGCATGAAATAATTCATTCTGAAGAGGAACCTTCTGAATATAATAAAAATGGGAACAGCTTCTGGCTGAATGAAGACCTCATTTGGCATCAGAAAATTAAAAATTGGGAACAATCTTTTGAATACAATGAATGTGGGAAAGCTTTCCCTGAGAATTCACTCTTCCTTGTACATAAGAGAGGTTACACAGGACAGAAAACCTGCAAATATACTGAACATGGGAAAACCTGTGATATGTCATTTTTCATCACTCATCAGCAAACACATCCAAGAGAAAACCACTATGGTAATGAATGTGGAGAAAATATCTTTGAGGAATCCATTCTCCTTGAACATCAGAGTGTTTACCCATTCAGCCAGAAGTTAAATCTCACTCCAATTCAGAGAACCCACTCAATTAACAATATTATTGAATATAATGAGTGTGGAACATTTTTCAGTGAAAAATTAGTCCTTCATTTACAACAGAGAACACATACAGGAGAAAAACCTTATGAATGTCATGAATGTGGAAAAACCTTCACCCAGAAGTCAGCCCACACAAGACATCAGAGAACACACACAGGGGGAAAACCCTATGAATGTCATGAATGTGGGAAGACCTTCTATAAGAATTCAGACCTCATTAAACATCAAAGAATTCATACAGGGGAGAGACCTTATGGATGTCATGAATGTGGGAAATCCTTCAGTGAAAAGTCAACCCTTACTCAACATCAAAGAACGCACACAGGGGAGAAACCATATGAATGTCATGAATGTGGGAAAACCTTCTCATTTAAGTCAGTCCTTACTGTGCATCAGAAAACACACACAGGGGAGAAGCCCTATGAATGCTATGCATGTGGGAAAGCCTTTCTCAGAAAATCAGACCTCATTAAACATCAAAGAATACACACAGGTGAAAAACCTTATGAATGTAATGAATGTGGGAAGTCATTCTCTGAGAAGTCAACCCTTACTAAACATCTAAGAACTCACACAGGTGAGAAACCTTATGAATGTATTCAGTGTGGAAAATTTTTCTGCTACTACTCCGGTTTCACAGAACATCTGAGAAGACACACAGGGGAGAAACCTTTTGGATGTAATGAATGTGGGAAAACCTTCCGTCAGAAGTCAGCCCTAATTGTTCACCAGAGAACTCATATAAGACAGAAACCCTATGGATGTAATCAATGTGGAAAATCATTCTGTGTGAAGTCAAAACTCATTGCACATCATAGAACACACACAGGGGAGAAACCCTATGAATGTAATGTTTGTGGAAAATCATTCTATGTTAAGTCAAAACTAACTGTACATCAGAGAATACACTTGGGGAGAAACCCTATAAATGTAGTAAACGAGGGAAATTACTCTGGGTGAAGTCAGAACTTTGTAGAACACAGAACATAAAGGGTGAGAGAAATCTGTTAATATAATGATAATGAGAACACCTTTGCCCTGAAGTCAGTTCTCACAGTATAGAAGAGAACTTAAAGAGGGAAAAAACAATATGAAGATAGGGAATGCAGGAAAACATTATTCTGGAATTTGGACCATACACTATGTTACAAAACTAAAAGTGGAAAAAACTTATTGGTGAATGAATATAGGAAACATTTTGCCCAATGCCACTCTTCATTAAACATCAGAGAATTCACACGGGGTGAAACCTGGGTCAGCATCCCTAGGTTGAGAAGGGATGCATTTTTCTGCTACTACTACAGTTTCACAGAATACCTGAGAAGACACACTTGGAGAAACCTTTTGGGTGTAATGAATGTGGGAAAACCTTTCATCAGAAGTCAGCTCTAATTGTTCACCACAGAACTCATATAAGACAGAAACCCTATGGGTGTAATGAATGTGGAAAATCATTCTGTGTGAAGTCAAGAGGCCAGAGAAAATGCACAAACTGTAGGAAACTATAGGAAAGCATTTACTATGAGGTTATATTTTATGGAGTATATGTAATAAGAAGTAGCTTCTCAGTGAACATCAGATAGTAGAGAAAGTATTTTTAACTGTATCCAATGTGTGGATGTTTTAAGTTAAAATCTAAATTTAATATAGAACAGAGGTGTTGAGTTGCAGGATATCTAGCAATTTAAGAAAATGTGGAAAAAATATTTTTATTGAGAAATAGCATTTTACTTTGTTAATATCTAGTTTAGTTCATTGTCAAGACTGCTATTTTCTAAGAGACTTCTAAAGACGCCACTCAAGCCAATGGCTATAAGTAGTTCAAAGGTTTATTGCTTAGCCATATGAAAAATAAGGGAAGATTTTTTAGCAAGGGGACCCACAAACAAGAGTGCTCTTGTATGTCCAGAAGAAAGAGAAAGACCATCAATCAGGGGCCATAGTACAGGAGCCCACCAGCAGGATTTTTGAATAATCCTAGGGCAGACTAAATTCAGACGACCCATCTCAGAATGGTGGATCAAAGCAGCAAGTCAATTTGCCTTGTATGCAACTTATGAGGATTAGTAGAAGAGAGTGGGTCCAGATTTCTGGTGGTTTCTGCCCTGCAGATGTCTAACACATAAGCCAGGACATTCTGCTGTGAGTGACTTATTGTACCCAACTCTATTTCTCTCCATACTGAAACATGTCTTTCATAGGTGATACAACTTTTTAAAATGTATGTGTAGATATAACTTAAATATGGAGCTTTCAAAAAGCACAAATAGGCTGGACATGGTGGCTCATGCCTGTAATCCCAGTACTTTGGGAGGCTGAGGTGGGCAAATCACCTGAGGTCAGGAGTTCCAGACCAGCCTGGCCAACATGATGAAACCCTGTCTCTACTAAAAATACAAAAATTAGCCGGGCATGGTGGTGCACATCGGTAGTCCTGGCTACTAGAGAGGTTGAGGTGGGAGGATCACTTGAACCTGGGAGGTGGGGGTTTCAGTGAGCTGAGATCATGCCACTGCACTCCAGCCTGAGTGACAGAGAGAGATTCAAAAAACAAAAAAAAAGCAAAAATATACTTTGCTATTGGGTAAGGTATAGTAGTTGGCAGCAGAATGGACCCATTGAGGATAACTATAAAATTACAGAAAATATTTAAATGCAACTTATTGCTATAGAAGCAAAGAGGACTAAAGGGCAAAATTCTAGAGAGTGGTAAATCTCAGAAAGCACAAGCATAAAATGCAGCTCTGGGGGCCCTTTCCACTTCTGGCTATAGGGAAGAACCTGAATACTGAACTTGATTCAGGCAGAGGACCATAACCTGGGGGTCAGGGGAAGGCATGGGGGGGACCAGAAACCAGAAGAACAATCAAGACTGCAATGAAAAAAATGGATACATTAGGAGCTTCAAACACATATAATTTCTCAAGAAATTTCCAGATGTCTCATGCTGCATAGGGCAGGAGCCTGAAAAGCTAATTTGAGAAGATAATAAGTAGGATTTTTGTTTTGTTTTGCATTTTGCAGTACAAAGGAGAAATGATTAGAACTTAGGAAGTGCCAGTGGGTTGGTGAACATGCCATCAGTAAAAGCCCTGGAAACAAGGTCATACTAGAGATTGGTTGTGCCTTGTCACAACTGCAAACAATACCTGAGTGGAGTATTCAAAAACTTGCTTAGAAAGAAAACTCTAGGAACAGATGGCTTCACTGAAGTTATTCCAAATATTTAAGAAATAATACCAGGCTTTTATAAACTTTTCTAGAAGAAAAAAGATGGAACTTTTCCAATTCAGTTTTTGAGGCCAGTACAACCTTGATAACAAAACCTAAAAAAAAAACAACAAAAAAACCCATAAAGCTATAGACCAAAGTCTCATAGATTTAGATGCAAAATCCTAAAATTGAAAAAAACATCTAGCCATATCCATAAACTATATCATCACCAAGAGATGTTTATTAGGGCAATCAAAAGATTTATTATTTTAAAAAAATCAGTGTGGACTTCCATTCCTCTTTCTTTTGATTCCCCCCTTTGACTTTTCATGTATCTCTCCTGCCTTCCTTCCCCAGAGTGGAGGAGTTAGACTTGCCTCGTGGGATGAGAGGAGTTGTGGCTTTGTGTCTGCTGGCACCAAGAGGGCTGAGGGTGAGGTGTGGAAGGGACAGGGGGAGGAGATGGGCAGCATTGTTGAGAGATTGGTAACACTGAGCAAATAAATATGTTGAGAATGATGACAGCAAGATTTCTCCATTAGAGAAGGTATTTATAAAAATAGGAATGAGGAGAGCTAGAAAACCTGGAGTGTGGCATTAGAATAGAACTCATATCTTTTAAATATATAGGAACAAATAAATAAATTGTTGTGTGTGCACATATGCATATATTTTGTGTTCATTCTACTGAGAGGACCTAAACACAATGACACCTCAGTAACAGTAAGCACACCAACTGCCAAGTTATTAGTTCCTAAATACTATCCACAAAAAAGGGGAACAGGGATGATTCCTAGTCAGAGATTGGGAGAAATACAAGATGAGCCTGAATCATCTCATGTACCTGACAGTAAGAAAATACTCTGGCTGGTCTCAGTGGCTCATGTCTGTAATTCTAGCATGTTAGAAGGTCAAGGTGGGTGGGTTGCTTGAGCTCAGGAGTTTGAGACCAGCCTGGGCAACATGGCACAATTGTCTCTACAAAAAATACAAAAATTAGCCAGGCATGGTGGCATGCACCTGTAGTCCGAGGTACTCAGGAGGCAGAGACGTGGGAGGATCGCTTGAGCCTGGGAGATTGAGGCTGCACTGAGCTGTGATCGTGCCACTGTACTCTAGCCTGGAAGACAGAGTGAGACCCCATCTCAGGAAAAAAGAAAAAAAAAAAGATGTCATTCAGCAGGTTAATGGATAAACTGTGGAACATCCAGAAAACTTTAACATTCTTCAAAGAAATAGAAAACACAATCCTAAAATTTATATGGGAACCACAAAAGACTTAGAATAGTCAGCTATCCTGAGCAAAAGGAATCAAACTGGAGGAATCATATTACCTGACTTCCAATTATTCAACAGAGCTACAGTAACCAAAACAGCATGATACTGGCATAACAACAGACACATAGGAACAGTATAGACAACCCAGAAACAAATTCATACATCTATGGTGACCACTTTTGACAAAGGAATGAAGAACATACACTGGGGAAAAGATAATGTCTTTAATAAATGGTGCTGGGAAAACTGGATATCCATATGCAGAAGAATGAAACTAGACCCCCATCTCTTAGCATATACAAAAATCAAAATTAATTAAAAAGTTAAATCTAAGACCTCAAACTATGAAACAGCTAAAAGAAAACATCGGGGAATCTCTCCAGGACATTGGAGTGGGCAAAGATTTCTTGTGTAATACCTGACAAACAGGCAACCAAAGCAAAAGTGGACAAATGGGATCACATCAAGTTAAAAATCTTCTGCATTGCAAAGGAAATAACAAAGTGAAGAGACAACCCATAGAATGTGAGATAATATTTGCAAACTATCCATCTGTATTAGGCCATTTTTGAAGTACTACAAAGAAATACTTGAGACTGAGTAATTTATAAAGAAGAGGTTTAATTGGCTCACGGTTTTGCAGGCTGTACAGGAAGCATGGTGCTAACATCTGATCAGCTTGTAGGGAGGCATCAGGAAGTTTCCAACCATGGTGGAAGGCAAAAGGGGAATAAGTATCTCACATGGCAGGTGCAGGGCAAAGAGAGGGGGGAAGGGAAGTGCCACACAACCAGATCTTGTGAGTACTCAGATTTTGTGAGGGGTGCTTGAGGTCATGGATACCCATTTACCCTGATGTGTTTATACACATTTCATACCTGTATTAAAATATCTCATGTACCCCATAAACATATACACCTACTTTGTACCCACAAAAATTTAAAAATAAAGTTAATTTCAATGTTTAAAGACTTGTTATTAAAATAATAGCAGTTTCTATAAATTTAATATTTCAATAAAACTCCCAGTATTTATTGTTAACACTGGAAAAAGTTTTCCAAAACGTATATGGCAGAAATATGGGCCTTGATGTGAGGACAGCATCAATTAATGAGGGATCCTCTCCCTTGATCAAAACACCTTCCACCAAGACCCACCTTTAACGCTGAGCATTACCTCTCAAAGTGAGATTTGGGCAGGGACTAATATCCAAACTGTATCAACATCTGACAAGGTGTTCACAACCAGAATATATAAGGAGCTATAACAATTCTATAGAAAAAAAAATCTGATTTAAAACTGGGCAAAAATCTGAATAGACGTTTCTCAAAAGAAGACATACAAATGGCAAACAGGCATATGAAAAGGTACTCAACATCATTGATCCATTAGAGAAATGCAAATCAAAACTACAATAAGATATCATCTCACCCCAGTTAAAATGTCTTCTCTCCAAAAGACAGATAATAACAAATGCTGAAGAGGATGTGGAGAAAAGGGAAACCTCGTGCACTGTGGAAATGTTATTAGTACAACCACTATGGACAACAATTTGGAGGTACCTCAAAAACTAAAAATAGAGCTATCATACAATCCCACAATTCCACTGGTAGTTATATACCCCAAAGACAGGAAATCAGTATATTGAAGATATATCTGCACCGTGTTTACTGTAGCACTACTCACAATAGCCAAGATTTGGAAGCAACCTAAGTGTCTAACAGCAGATGAATGGATAAATAAAATATGGTACATAAACACAATGGAGTACTATTCAGCCATAAAAAAGAATGAGATCCTGTCATTTGCAACATTGTAGATGGAACTAGAGATCATTAAGTGAAATAAGCCAGGCACAGCAAGACAGACATCATGTTCTGACGTATTTGTTGGAGCTAAAGATGAAAACAACTGAACTTATAGAGGGTAGAAGGATGTTTACCAGAGGCGGGAAAGGCAGTGAGGGCATGGTGAGGGGGAAGTGGGGAATGTTAACGGGCACAAAATGTAGAATGACTAAGACCTAGTATTTGATAGCACAAGGTTACTACAGTCAATAATAATTGTGCATTTTAAAGGTATAATTGAATTGTAACACAAAGGATAAATGCTTGAGGTTATGGATACCCCATTTACCCTGATGTGATTATTAGACATTGCATGCCTATATCAAAATATATCATGTACCCCATAGATATATACACCTAGTATGTACCCACAAAAATTAAAAATAAAGTAAAATTTCAATGATTAGGAAGACCATTGTTAATATCAGTTTCCTTTAAATGT